ATAGTTGCGTTTATTTTATAGTTGAGTAAACTGAGGTGCGGAAGGTGGAACAACTCACCTAAGTTCACCCCCTAAGCCTCAACCTTAGCAGTGAAACTCACTAAAAGACATTAAACAGAGCCAGGTGTGGTGGCCCTTGCCTGTAGTCCCAAGGACTGGGGAGGCTGAGGCGGGAGGATTCCTTGAGCCTAGGAGTTCGAGTCCAGCCTGGACAACATAGCAAGACTCCATCTCTTTAAAAAAAAAAAAAAAAGACATCAAACACCAGCCTCCAGCACACTTAGCTTTGAATTGAAGATGACTGAGTTAGATCTGTGTACCAAGGCTTCCATATTGTGATGCAGAAAAGTTAAGGAGCTGAATTAAGTAGGTTCTCAAACTGAACCCCGGACTTCGAAGCTGGTTCCACGGTTTTATAAGGGCCACAAGAGGCCATCTAGCCCAAAACAGCTAACTTTCCAAACCGAAACTAGTTCAGAGGAAATCACTGACTCAGGTCAGCTTTTTATTAAGGAAATTAATTTTGTACCGTGAGCTCTAGAAGCCAGGCATATGATATTCAGACAGCACTGGATTCAGAACTATGCAGACTAAGGTCAGTAGATGGTAGGCAGGTCTATCTTCTGCAGCTGCAGGGTGCTTGACTCCAATTAAACATCAATACCACATCAGGAGCTCTTATGCCATAACCGCCCAACCTCTCCCAGCCGAGCTGATCACCAGAACCTGCGCGAATCTCTCCACGGTCAGCCCCACCCAGGGCTCAGGCTCCGCCCCCGGGCCTCCATAGCCCCGCCCACCGCCCACCCATCCAGCACCGCCCTTGTTGTCATGGTGATCTCCGGCTCTCCAGGGTGTCCAGGAGTCTCTCTGCTGCCAGCCCCGCCCAGACTCCAGGCAGGTTCTCGTTGCTATGGTGATCGCCGGTGCAAGCTGGATGCTTGGACGCGCCGCTGCCAGTCCAACGCAGACCCCGCCCACGACGTCGACGATTCGTGTAGCCCGCAGGTCCCGCGTGGCTCTCGTTGCCATGGTGATCGCCGCCGCTGGCTCAGGCGGACCAGGCCGCGCGGAGCCCCAGCTTTCACAGCCATCGCTGGTGAGTCAGCTCGCCCACTCTGTCCGACCCTCCCGGTCACCCAACCCCGTGCTGGCACATCCCGAGGCCAGGGCCGCGAGGGCACAGCGTCCGCGCCCACTTCCCGCCCCTATAACTTGAAAGCGGCCTGCGGCCCCGGGGCGTCCTCATTTCCGGAGCGCAAACTCTGGGCCAGGCCCGCGCTGGTTGTGGAGGAGAGCCAGGTCAGATGCGGGAAGACAACCGGACTCCGCCAGGACCACCCCAGCCCAGCCTGGAGAGGAGTCCGGACAGAAAAAGGAGACAGAGGGGCTGTTGAGGAGGCTCGAGGAGTCAGAGGCCTGGTGAAGTGAGGGTTTTCAGGGAAAAGGCCTAGTTGGCTGAAAGTTAAGGCCCCCAGGCCCACCTAGAGCCTTCGTCCTTTGCAGACTGGGAGCAGGAGACCCCTCCCCACTCTACTTCCACTGCCTGAGCTGTGCCATGCCTCACAGCCCAGTAAGGTAAGCTCAGAGGGGAGCTCCTCCTTGGTAGAGATGATGTGTCCGTCTGTCTGTCTCTTTGCAGTGGTACACGCCGGAAGCCTGTTTGCAGCTCAGGGAGCACTTCCACGGGCAGGTCAGCGCTGCCTGCCAACGCAGGAACACGGGGACTGTCGGGTGAGCCTGCAGGGTGTGGGATGGGGGAGCAGGCCCGACGGCAACACGGCCATATTTCTCACAGGCTCAAACTCTCCAAGGTGGTGGTGGTTGGCGATCTCTACGTGGGGAAGACCAGCCTCATCCACAGGTACAAGGCTTCCTCTGCCCCTTTGGCCACCTCACCCCTGTGACGACTTCCTCATCCCCCACAGGTTTTGCAAGAATGTTTTTGATCGAGACTACAAGGCCACCATTGGGGTGGACTTTGAAATTGAGCGCTTTGAGATTGCTGGGATTCCCTATAGCCTCCAGATGTAAGTTGCTGGTTCCCCCATGGCTCGTGGGCTGATTGGCTGTTGGCTTTTTCCGGGTGTCTAGTGATCATCACGGCCTTTGACCTCACTGACGTGCAGACCCTGGAGCATACCAGGTAAGTCTGGGCTCTCTGGCCCCTGCAGTCTCTGAATCTCTCAGCCTCTCTCCTTACACTCCAGGCAGTGGTTGGAGGATGCTCTGAGGGAGAACGAGGCAGGCTCCTGCTTCATCTTCCTCGTGGGAACCAAGAAGGACCTTCTGGTGAGCAGAGTGGCACTGGTGGTCTGGGTGGCGACGCTGGGTCAACAAGGGCCATTTCTCCCAGTCAGGGGCCGCATGTGAGCAGGCCGAAGCAGACGCTGTGCACCTGGCCAGGGAGATGCAGGCCGAGTACTGGTCAGTGTCGGCCAAGACTGGTGAGTGGGCCAGATGAGGTCCCGGCTGTCTTGTGGGCCCACAGGCGAGAACGTGAAGGCATTCTTCAGCCGCGTAGCCGCCCTGGCATTCGAGCAGTCGGTGCTGCAGGACCTGGAGAGGCAGAGCAGTGCCCGGCTCCAGGTCGGCAATGGAGACCTAATCCGTGAGTATAGGTGTGACTGGGTTGGGCTGGGGTTGATGCTAAATTACTTCTCCCCTCCTTACAGAAATGGAAGGGAGTCCGCCCGAGACCCAGGAGAGCAAGAGGCCCTCCAGCCTGGGCTGCTGCTAACTGGGGCCTGCGTGGAAGGCCTCCGCTCCCTGCACACACACGGACAGGAATTTCCGTGACTGTGGTGTGGAGACTGGAGCCCAAGCTCTGCAGCGTGTCGCCCTCAAGCTGTAGGCCCATGTTCCAGTCCCTCCACCCACCCACCGGGCTCAGCTCCAGGGCACAGTCACTTGTCCGTTGCAGGTTGGGCACTAGAAAAGGCCCCCACTGGCTGCCTGGGAGCCCCACACCACCGGGCCAGTGCAGGCACTGTGGTGATCCCATAAAAGGCCAGTCCATTTGCAGGGTCATCAGACAGTCACCTTTGGCCTCAAGAGGCCTCAGAACTGCAAACTCCTGCGTCGGTCTATACTACTCGGCCATGGCCCACATCAGCAGTCAACCCTGCACTCTTTCCCAGCGATCTTGGATGTGTCCCCAGGATCCGTCACAGTGTTCCAGGCAACCTGGACTTGTCAAAGTCAGCACCTGAAGGAGAGGCCACCTGCCATTCCCCCTGGGAGTTTTCTGTTGTCAGCAGGACTTATGGTTCTGGGTCTCAGAGCTTCAGGCCTCACTGTCCTTCTGCCACGGATGCTCAAGGTTCCTGGGCAGACCAGCACCTCTGGAGGACAATGGACAAAATGTCTCTTAGACCTGTTCTGGCTGAAGGGCTATCTCTGGCACCTCTGAGATCCCTAGGTCCTGCCCTCCTGGTCCGTGGGCCAGGATGTGCAGAACAACCACTCAGGCCTTTCTGGCCCACCTGGACAGTGCATTTACCTGTGTGCTGCGGGAGGCAGACTGCACAGCTGTCCTAGGGTAACTCACTCTGCAGCCCTTGAACATGGCACTGCCCTCCTCTGGCACTCATGCTGGGCCTGTGCCCACTGCTGCCTCTCCATCCCTCTCTCATTGGCCTATACATCTCTTAGGACCTTTGTAATGGTGTCCATGCACCTTTAGAGGACTTCAGAGGCCCTGCCAAGTCTAGCATGTTCCTGTCTCCAACACCGCCTCCTGCACATGCAGAGCAGACAGAAATACCCCACACATTCCCCAGCCTCTCTGCCCAGTATGCTCATCCACAGGGTTTTCTCACTGCTATGAACCAGCCCCACAGCCCCAGGCCCCTGTCACCTGGCTATGCCCACTCATCCCACCCGTCTCGTGCTGTTGCTTCCCGTAGATGGCGAGCACCTTGCAGGCAGCCTTCTGATCAGTACTGCTCTCCTAGGGCCTGGCACACTGCAGCTGCCCTGTAAATGTTCAGCTCAGCGATTGCCAAATACCAGTTAGGGAAGAACACTGGCATCTTTTTCTATTCATTCCCCCTTCAACATATTTTTTGTAGTTTTTTATATAAATGACTTTTTTTTTTTTTTGAGATGGAGTTTCACCCTTGTTGCCCAGGCTGGAGTGCAATGGCGTAATCTCGGCTCAGTGCAACCTCTGCCTCCCAGGTTGAAGCGATTCTCCTGCCTCAGCCTCCCAAGTAGCTGGGATTACAGGCATGCACCACCATGCCTGGCTAATTTTGTATTTTTAGTAGAGATGGGGTTTCTCCATGTTGGTCAGGCTGCTCTCGGACTCCTGATCTCAGGTGACCTGCCCACCTCGGCCTCCCGAAGTGCTGGGATTACAAGGGTGAGCCACCATGCCCGGCCATAAATGATTTTATTCATTTTTATGTTTTCTTTTGGGCGGCGGGATGGAGTCTCTGTCACCCAGGCTGGCGTGCAATGGCACGATCTTGGCTCACTGCAAGCTTCCCCTTCCGGGTTCATGCCATTCTCCTGCCTCAGCCTCCCGAGTAGCTGGGACTACAGGCACGTGTGACCATGCCGGGCTAATTTTTTATATTTTTAGTAGAGAGAGGTTTCACCGTGTTAGCCAGGATGGTCTCGATGATCTGACCTCGTGATCTGCCCGCCTCGGCCTCCCAAAGTGCTGGGATTACAGGCCTGAGCCACCGCGTCCGGCCTCCATAAATGACTTTTAAAGGGGTTGTATGTTTAGTGTGAACAAAGACAGTACAAAGCATATAAAATACAAGGTGAAAGCCCCCCCCCCGCCACATTAGCTGCGCCCCTGAAGTGTCTCCAGCAGAAGAGATGGATGAATGGAAGGACACACAGATGGACAGAGAGCAGGAAAGACTGTTAGCTCTGCTAACAGTCAGGACTATTCCTTCTGGACTCTGTGCCTTTGCCTGCACAGCTAGTGTTGATGGCTTGTTTGTTGTTTTCACCAGAGTGAGCTCCTTCTGGACATACTGCCTGGCAGCCTGCCTTCCTAGGGAGCTGGCGCCAAGGCCTCTCCCTGATGGCACACAAGGAGCCTCCTTCCTGTAGCAGCGCCCAGTTTTCATGTGGATGGATTGTAGTTCATTTGACCCTCCCCATCCGCGGGCCATCCGGCTTGTGTCCAGCTTTTAGCTCTTGCCAATGGTGCTGCAGTGGCCATTCTTGTAGTTATAGCTTTGCGTACTCAGGAAGGCCCTTCTCCCGACTGCGGCCCCCAGCCTGGTCCACTAAATGCAGCCTGTGGTCGGGCAGACAGCATTGGGGTCCATTAGGAAGACCAGGTTTGCTGGGCATAAGCTTCACAGGACGGGAGAACCTGCCCATGGTGGACTGTCGTTCTCCACAGCTCCCTTCCCTTGCCCCTTCGGGCCTCCAGGATATGTTTGCGGGGGTGGGTGTGGTGTCCAGCTGTTACCAGCTTCTGAGCTAGAGCTGTACTGCCTCACGTACACCCCCACCTCTGTAAATGGTCCTTGATTAAATCGTCCTCATATTACCTCCTGCAATGTGCCAGCTGATTCCCACACACCCTGACTGACATAGTTGTGGCCTCTCGAACTTTGATATTTGGCCTGGGAGGACAGAAGAGTAAGGTCGCCACGGAAACGCAAGGGGCTCAGTTGTCCCCCCACCCCAAGTTGATGCAGCATCTTCTCGGTCAGAATTGCTTCAGGGTGGTTTGCGCACCCTCACTTTGATGATTTAATGAAGACATTTCCTTCTTTCCCAGCATCGGGCAGTAAGTTTCCTGGGCAGAGGCACTTTCTGTTGGTCTGGTCTTGTGGGCCCAGGCAAGCAGCCCCCTGCAGCCAAGGTGCGGCAATGACCACAGTGACCGCGTCCAAGTGCTGCCGAAACGCCTTTTTCCTCTTCCCTGTTTCCCTGGACCCTTTCCTGCTCTCTGTCCATCTGTGTGTCCTTCCGTTCACCTGTCTCTTCTGCTGGAGACACGTACCTGAAGCAGGTCCTCTCCTGTCACTTCCTGGCTCCCCAGGGCTAGGTCCCAGGGTGCTCTCGCTCTGGCTTTCGAGGCTCCTCACCACCCAGCCCACCCCACCCCCACAGGCCCCTGTGCTCCAGTTTCATCCCTGGTCACAATGCAGTCTGCAGATGCCAGACCCCTCTTCTGTGCCCAACGGCTGGGACACCCCTACTCCCAGAGAGGCCTCTGTGGACACCCCCACAGCTCTCGCAGCACTTGATACCTTGAGTGTGATTGGTCACATCTGGGCTTTCTCCCCCACCCATCTGTGGAACCCCAAGAGCCAGGACAGTGACCTCATCACCTCTACTGTCTCCCCTAGCACCTCTGGGAGGAAGGGCCCACAGTAGGTGCTCAATAGATGTGTAAAGAAGGCAGGGAAGCAAGAAGGTTGCTCAAACAAGACCATGTTCCCAGCAGACAGATTGCACTCTGACCCAGATGCCACCACACGAAACTTACACCTGCCTGGGGAACAATCCTGTGCTTGGCTCTCCTTGGTGGCCAGGGACAGTTGTGCCTCATCCCTCACTTGCAAACCCCAGTCCTGTCTGACCCAGAGACCCTCACAGGGCATCAGCCAGTGAAGGCGGTTTGGGGCTGGAGGATATGTTCTGATCTTGGGAAGAGCTTGGTAGGAGCCAGCCACAGAAAGTTTCAGGGCAGAACTGAACAGGTCTCGGGAAGGACACTTCATGCCAGCTAGAGAGGCTCTGGGCACAGGAAAGAATTGGACTTCGGGCAGAAAAATGTTTGTGCTATTTAGTACTATGTAACAAATCACTCCAAAACTTCATTGCTTAAAGCAACAAGCATGTATTATTTCTCATGATTCTATGATTTGACCAGCTATTCTTCCGCTCC